TAAATGTTCTTTGTATTTTCCTCCAAAATCCCTGACGGTTTTCTGTGTTAATTTTAAGCTTTCAAAGGGCAAGAATTATGAAATATTTGCCTTTGTAGTCCCACAGCTCATAACACAGCATGATTCAGCTGCAGGTATTTAACCCACACACATAGTTACCTTTGTCACTTTTCTACTAGTTGTTGTGTAATGGGTTAGCTTTATCTATTAGTTTCTCCTTCATATAGCTCAAGGAGTCAAGGAATACACGTTCTCATTGTTTCTAAATCAGACCTAAAGTTTTATTCTAAATGATGCAGATGAAGGGGCTTATTAAAGTGCCATTGTGAATTTAATCATGTATATGCTGCTAAAAATCATTTAATGGATGAACAACCCGGAAAAAAAGAACTCTCACCACCCACACACATCGTGATAAAATAGGGCAGCGTTTTGCACTTGCTTTAACAGCATCGCCTGAGAAAAAAATTTCTGGTTCCCATCTTTCCCCTCTCTTACTTAAAATTTCAACTTCATCACAGTCAGCTGCCGAATCGTTCAACAGAATGCCACACTGCCTTTGTATTTCCAAAACTATACGTCTCTATTGCGGACGGCACATCTTTATGGCAGCCACATGCTTGAAAAAGAATTAAATTCAGAATATTCATTTGGCCTCTTATTAGTTCCATAATACCATTAAAAAAGAAAGAAAGAAAGAAACTTCCTCGCCCTTGTTCTGCTACGCTGTTCCCATCGTAAGATGCTCCGTGGAAGGGAGCCGAGCGGTGGGCAGAGGCTGAGTCCCCGATAACGAGCGCCTCACATTTCCGTGGCATTCCCATTTGCTAGTGCGCTGCTGCGGCCGCACGCCTGATTGATATATGACTGCAATGGCACTTTTCCATTTGACATTCTCTCTCTCTCTCTCCCTCTCTCTCTCTCCCTCTCTCTCTCCCTCTCTCTCTCTCCCTGTGTCGCTTAAACAACAGTCCTAACTTTTGTGTGTTGCAAATATAAAAGGCAAGCCATGTGACAGAGGGACAGAAGAACAAAAGCATTTGGAAGTAACAGGACCTCTTTCTAGCTCTCAGAAAAGTCTGAGAAGAAAGGAGCCCTGCGTTCCCCTAAGGTAAGCAGGAAAACAAGCGCTGCCGGCTTGCCTCTGGGGAAAGTAATTTCTGTTTTCATTCCAGCTGTGCAGCAGATACTGTGATGATGGATTGCAAGTGCAAAGAGTAAGACAAAACTCCAGCACATAAAGGACAATGACAACCAGAAAGCTTCAGCCCGATCCTGCCCTTTCCTTGAACGGGACTGGATCCTAGGAGGTGAAGCCATTTCCAATTTTTTGTCCTCTGCCTCCCTCTGCTGTTCTTCTAGAGAAGTTTTTCCTTACAACAATGAGAAAACATGTACTAGCTGCATCCTTTTCTATGCTCTCCCTGCTGGTGATAATGGGAGATACAGACAGTAAAACGGACAGCTCATTCATAATGGACTCGGACCCTCGACGCTGCATGAGGCACCACTATGTGGATTCTATCAGTCACCCATTGTACAAGTGTAGCTCAAAGGTAAGACCAAGGTCTCTGTGAGGAGAGCATTTCACAGAGTAACCACCTCCTTTTCTTTCCCCAGATGGTGCTCCTGGCCAGGTGCGAGGGGCACTGCAGCCAGGCGTCACGCTCCGAGCCTTTGGTGTCGTTCAGCACTGTCCTCAAGCAACCCTTCCGTTCCTCCTGTCACTGCTGCCGGCCCCAGACTTCCAAGCTGAAGGCACTGCGGCTGCGATGCTCAGGGGGCATGCGACTCACTGCCACCTACCGGTACATCCTCTCCTGTCACTGCGAGGAATGCAATTCCTGAGGCCCGCTGCTGTGTGTGGCTTCTGGATGGGACAACTGTAGAGGCAGTTCGACCAGCCAGGGAAAGACTGGCAAGAAAAGAGTTAAGGCAAAAAAGGATGCAACAATTCTCCCGGGACTCTGCATATTCTAGTAATAAAGACTCTACATGCTTGTTGACAGAGAGAGATACTCTGGGAACTTCTTTGCAGTTCCCATCTCCTTTCTCTGGTACAATTTCTTTTGGTTCATTTTCAGATTCAGGCATTTTCCCCCTTGGCTCTCAATGCTGTTTGGGTTTCCAACAATTCAGCATTAGTGGGAAAAAGTGGGCCCTCATACACAAGCGTGTCAGGCTGTCAGTGTTTGGTGCACGCTGGGGAAGAATTTACTTTGGAAAGTAGAAAAGCCCAGCTTTTCCTGGGACATCTTCTGTTATTGTTGATGTTTTTTTTTACCTTGTCATTTTGGTCTAAGGTTGCCATTGCTGCTAAAGGTTACCGATTTCAAAGTCCAGATACCAAGCATGTGGATATGTTTAGCTACGTTTACTCACAGCCAGCGAACTGACATTAAAATAACTAACAAACAGATTCTTTTATGTGATGCTGGAACTCTTGACAGCTATAATTATTATTCAGAAATGACTTTTTGAAAGTAAAAGCAGCATAAAGAATTTGTCACAGGAAGGCTGTCTCAGATAAATTATGGTAAAATTTTGTAAGGGAGCAGACTTTTAAAGACTTGCACAAATACGGATCCTGCACTGACTCTGGAAAAGGCATATATGTACTAGTGGCATGGAGAATGCACCATACTCATGCATGCAAATTAGACAACCAAGTATGAATCTATTTGTGGGTGTGCTATAGCTTTAGCCGTGTCACGGGCATCATTCTCTAATATCCACTTGTCCATGTGAAACATGTTGCCAAAATGGTGGCCTGGCTTGTCTTCTGAACGTTTGGTTCAAATGTGTTTTGGTCCTGGAGGCTCAAATTTTGAGTTATTCCCACGTTTTGAAATAAAAAGAGTATATTCAAAATTTTGACTGTTTAAGTATTTTTTTCCTACTTG